CTATGTAACAAACCTGCACATCCTGCTGGCTACATGTGTAGCCTGGAACTTCAAATAAAAGTTGATGGAAAAAAAAGAGAAAAATAAAAGTAAAATAAATAAGACAGTTTATGTTGTCGTTTTCTGTTTGTTTTGAGACAGAGTCTCACTCTGTCACCCAGGCTGGAGTGCAGTGGTGTGATCTCCGCTCACTGCAATCTCCGCCTCCCAGGGTTCAAGCGATTCTCCTGCCTCAGCCTCCCAAGTAGTTGGGATTACAGGTATCTGCCACTACGACCAGCTAATTTTTTGTATTTTTAGTAGAGACGGGGTTTCACCATGTTGGCCAGGATGGTCTTGAACTCCTGACTTCGTGATTCGCCCACCTCAGCCTCCCAAAGTGCTTGGATTATAGGTGTGAGCCACCGCGCCCAGCCAACACTTAGTTCTTATACAATGGGGTCAAGTGTGCTATAGGGCAGATGATGAAGTAACAAACTGCCTGGAGAAGGGTGGAGTGGTTATCATGAAGGTATCACAAAGAAGGACCATTTGAACTGAGGAATACGTAGGAGTGATCCGAAGGGAGACAAGGAGGAGGGTATCTGAGGAAGAAGGAAGAGCAAGAGCAGACGCATGGGGTGTGAAAGGGCATGCCCATGTGGGAACAAGGGATTGTCCCAGAGCACGAGGGAAGGCATAGAGTGTAAAGGGAGGGTGTAGGCTTGCCTTGCCAATCTGATTTGTTGCCTGCTGCTTGGCACTGACGAGCAATTCTACCTGATATCCCTTTAATTATCAATGCTGGCCTTGAAACTAGCCTCAAGAGATTCACTCCAGAACCCTTTATAGATACAAATTTTAAAAATCAAGAGGGTTTTTCTTTCCCTATATGTAAAATGTTTGGTTTGAATGATAGGGTATGTCTCATTAGTACAGATCCAAAAGCAAGCTGTGCAGACATCTTGTGCAACAATCTAAATTCCAAAGCAGATGATGTCACCTATCTATGCCCTATAAATGGAGCATTGTTTCACATGTATCTGAACAATTTATCTGCACGAATACCCCGTGCTACCAGAATGGCTGTCTCAGTACTTCGCCTGACAGTTGTCCTGGGACTGCTTGTCTTATTCCTGACCTGCTATGCAGGTAAGTGCTTCTGATCACAGCCCATGAATTGTAGAATCACCTCTGAGATTCTGTTGTTTTTCAGACGACAAACCAGACAAGCCAGACGACAAGCCAGACGACTCGGGCAAAGACCCAAAGCCAGACTTCCCCAAATTCCTAAGCCTCCTGGGCACAGAGATCATTGAGAATGCAGTCGAGTTCATCCTCCGCTCCATGTCCAGGAGCACGTAAGCACTGAGAAAAACGTTGCTTTTTGTCCTTGTAATTCTTATTTTCTCTTTTTTTCTCAAGAGGATTTATGGAATTTGATGATAATGAAGGAAAACATTCATCAAAGTGACATCCTCAGGTGATTTTTCACTTAAAATTTACAACTGAAATCAGTTGAATATCTCATGATTTTTGCTTTCAAGTGCCTCACAGTCTTGATGCAGAAGATATGCGTGCATAACCAACTAAACATACTCAACACGGTGCAGCATAACAGAGGCACGGACATGGGAACATGGGAACCAGCACAAAGAACCATTCATGCTCCCTCGGAAATCCGGAAAGATTTCTCTGATGTAATAATATTTGATCCATGACTTGATGAATGATAAAGGATTTGAAGACATGGAGAAGGAGAAGGAAGGGCATTTCAACCACAGAAGAAAGCTTAAACCAAAACTCAGACTATGGCAATGCTTGACATTCAAGGATAGCCTTATAATCCTTCAAACTTACCTACCTTTATTAAGAAACAGATTTCATTAGGATACCTTCCATGCTTGGTCCTGCATAAATGCTACCTCATTGAATCCTCATACTTAGTACAAAAATTAGATATGATTATTCCCTTTTGAAATGATGCAATTGAGAATCTGACAAGATCACCCAGTTGAGTAACGCTGGAGCCAAACTCGAACAAAAGTCTGTGTGACTGATTTCCTTTTGTATTTATTTTGAGAGTGAGAGGAATTACTTTCTTTTTAAGAAAATTAATTTTATTTTATGTTCTGGGATACATGTGCAGGACATGCAGGTTTGTTACATAGATAAACGTGTGCCATGGTGGTTTGCTGTATCTATCAACCCATTACCTAGGTGAGAGGAATTACTTTTTAATATGTACTAATTGACAGAATGTTTTCTTCAAAATTTAGATCCAAAAATTATTAAAGTGGCATATGTTACCATGTGAGAGGGAAAAATGAGGGGAATATGGAAATGTGTATATACTTCTAAAAGTTAACAATCTCCCACACTAATCCGATTATTCCCAAACCAGCCATATCAGCAACCAATATTGTTGCTGTTGTCCCTGACTGTTCAAACATATCCAAACATATTCACATGTAGAGTGGGGTTTGGGTGAGTGCTTTACTCTGCAGCTTGACTGTCACTGAATAATTTCTCATGGCATTTAGTTTAGGTAAACAGATAGAAATCTTTAAAAAGCTATTCAATATCTCATTATTTCCCTATTGATAGACTTTCATATCATTTCTATTTTTTCAGCTTTTCAAAGGATTCTGCAATAAACAAGCTTATATGTATAAGCACATGCACTAATATTTATATATAAATATTTTTATTTAATGTTTTTATAAAAGGTTTTCAAAAATTGAATTGCAAGATCAAAGGGCATTTTAAAAAATGCTAATGGACATTGTGAAAAAGCCTTCAAAATGTAGCCACTCCCTTATTGGCCCAAATGGACACTTTATGGACTCACAGCATATAAGTAATTTTCTAAACTTATAACTGATGTACAAAAACTGCATGCATTTAAAGTATACACTTAAAGAATTTAAACATATGCATATACTCCCAAAACCACACAATTTAAATACTGAACAATCTTGGAGCTCACAAATAAGTGGGAGATACAAAAAATCATCAGATAATCCTACATAAACCTATAATTACATTTTGAGAGACTTGCTTGGGAAGGAAGGAAGATGGTTCTCTTGGAAGCTGTCACAGATGTGTATCAACTGGGTGAAGGAAGGTTCCTAAGGAAGGGAGACATGTGCTGAGATCTCAAAAGAGAAATAATAAAGTGGTTGAATAGGACAAAATTCATAAGGCAATGAAGGAGAAGAGGCATTTATAGTTGAGTGAATGGCATTTGCAAAAGCCCTGTGCTAGGTATACTGTTCTCTAGCCATGAAGAAACGTCAAGGTGGCTGGAAAGCAAATAAGAAGGAAGAAAGTAAGTCTTACAGGACCTCATAGGTTATGGTCAGGATTTTATTCTTAAATCCAAGAACAATGGAAAGCCACCAAAGGATTTTGAGCATTGGAACACATATGATCATTGTTGCATTTTAAAAATATCAGTTGGCTGTTGTGCAGGCTAGACAGAGGGGTCCAGAGTAAAGCAAGAAGCCAGCCAAAAGCTCTTGAGCAAGGGAGGGTCAATGCAGACAGAACCATGTGGAAGGATTCAAGAGAATATTAAGACATTAGGTTGACAGGACATGGTGATTAGTTCTACATGACGTGTCAGGGAGAGGGAAGTATCAGGAATGACTCGTAGGAGTCTGACTAATGCAAGTGGATATGGTTGCATATGCAGTGTTGCCACTCAGGTATATGGAGAACATTGGATACAAAATTTCCCAAGGCTTTTCTGGGCTCTTAGGATAAATACAGGGCCATGACCATGACACCTAATGCATGGTTTGACCTTGGCTTGTGTCCCTGTGCTCCTGCTGCCACCTGTGCACTGAAACACAGGTGATGTTTCAGTTCTTTGAAGAAGCCAAGTTCTCCTTATCCTCAGGATATTCATGCACTTAGTACCTTCCACACAGAATATTATTTGGTTAAGATGGGTTCTTCCAACCTCAAGTCCCAACTTGGCATGTCCATAGAAATGACCTAAAATAAACAGGCAATCTCTTGTCACTGTGACCTTTCTTAGGATCCTATTCTTTTCCTTTATTGTTATTATCATAACTTATAATTATCCTTTTACCCATGTTTATTTGTGTGGTTTCTATCTCTCCCTTTACACTGTGAAATCTATGGAGATATGGGTCATGACAATTTATTACTGTATGCTTCCTGTCCAGCAAAGATCCTGCAACTAATATTCAATAATTATTTGCTGAATCGAAAATATATGGAGGAAACAATGAATGACCAATAGCTATCACTGTTATTATGGTCATTGTCAGTATCAGAAAACAAGTTCTCATTTGATAATGAGAGAGTTAAGGACAGAACAAAGAATGCACCATTTAACAATGCTTGAAATGAAGTCAGAGGTAGTTACTAGAAAGGGGGAGCATCAGGTAGTTGCCATTTAGTTGTGAATCCCCAGTGAAAAATTTAATGCAATAGAAGGTGCTGATATTTCTCATTATCTACCTTGCATATATACACAAATGTTTTCCTTGATTTTGCTAATAATGAGCGCCCTCTGCTGTCTTTAATCTGCCTCAATAGCCTGCGAGCTCTTCATCTGGTTGCTTTCTAAAATAAAAAATAATGTAGCAAATAAATTGTACTTACCTGTCTGGTTGTACTGCCTATCTTAGACATGAAACTAAGAAATCATATAATTCATACCTTGCATGGCTTGACCCTCCAGCACATAATAAAAAGGGATTTACAGCTAGCTTAGGGAGAACAATCATACCCTAGGCATTGTCTTGGGTCCCTAATCCCATCTTTGGAAATGGCACTTCTCCGACCTCAGTCACCTGAGATACCAACTGTTCTTCCCCATTGAAATGTGTGACTAGTTATCAAAATTTTAGACACCATGTAATTCTGGACCTTGCATTTCCACTTTCAAGGTTTTTCTGAAGACATAAAGACAAAAATGTATGCAAAATATGCATGCTCACTATAGCACTTTTTATAATAACAAAAAATATAATTAGATATTAGAAACAATATAATATACATTATATAAATTAAATTAATATTCACATAGATAACAATTTAAATAAGGCATATGTCATTCATATGTGCAATGTATCATTCATGTATGTTTGTAAATATTTAGAAAATGTCTTGAAAAAAGCACATCAATGTGAACAGTGGTTTCCTCTAATTTGTGGAATTTATGGATGAAGAGAATGAAAGTTACATATATGCATATATGTAACTACAGTTATACATAATTATAGTTGTATATAATTATATATAACATGTTAATTATATTCCATATGATTATATGATAATTATATGTATATATTTCTATATTCTGATGATCTTTAAAATAATTTTTAAACTTTTTAAGATAACTATAGATTCACATGAAGTTTTAAGAAATCATACAGAGCAATCCAGCATATTTTCTACCAAGTTTCCTCCAATGGTAGTATCTTGCAAAACTATGCTGCTACATCAAAACCAGTATGCTGACATTGATACAGGTAAAACACAGAATATTTCTGTCCTCATAAGGATCTCTCATACAGCTCTTATATAACACACTCACTTCCTTCCTGCCCCCATCGTCTCCTTAACCCCTGGAAATTACAAATTTGTTCTTTATTTCTATAATTTTGTCATTTTGAGAATGTTACATAAATAAAAGTATACAAAATTTAACCTTTGGGGTTTGACATTTTTTCACTCAGCATAATTCTCTAAGGATGCATCCAGGTTACTGTGTATATAAATAGTTTGTTCTCCTTTTTTGTTGAATAGTATTTCTTTACAAAGATGTCCAAAATTTATCCATTCATCCACTGAAGAACAACTGTGTTGTTTCCAGTTTTTGGCTACTAAAATAAAATTGTTATGACCATTTGTGTACAGGTTTTTGCATAAATATAAGTT